GTCTGGATCCAATTCATCCTTCTCACCTTCACTGAAAGACATCAACTCCCCTCAGACTCATTGCCTATTTAATACATCTGAATCAGGAGTCTCCACACATGTAACACAATTCACCATAAAGCTTGTAGGTAAAGTACATTCTTGTTCTTTTTATTAATTGATTATCTTCCTTTCCTTGTATCTGCTGCTTCTCACTCAAGTCAGACGTTAATGACTGAGACAGAAGAGGATGGAGACAAAGGTCCATTCAGTCTGCTACTCCAGAACCAGGTTAGTGAGACCCAGAAAAAGGCAAAAAAAAAAAAACCACCAAGCATTATCCATCTCAACATGCATGTTCAGTCTCCTGCTGTTCTTTGTAGACTAGTTTAATGTAATAAAACACAAATAAGTTCAAACTCATTGTCATTCTGGAAAGAGTGGAGGTGGATTCTATAGAAAATCAAAGCTTTCAATAAATTGAGTTAGGCTAAAATAAGTATTGCATTTATGTGAACAGTTTTATTATCTTACACTGACCCATCTGTCTCCCAACTGAAAGAGTCCACATAAGTAGTGTTGGAAAGAGGAAAATATATATTCCCCAAATATCACTTAAGTTGTTTCTGTTTATATGGACATTTATTAAAACATCATGGTCATACTCAAATGAGATGGACAGTAAGTAAGTGTGTGTGTGTGTGTGTGTGTGTAAAACAAAAAAATGCATCGTGGGGCTATATTCACTCTGTGTTTAATTAGAAACTGGACTGGAAGCAAATTACTTTAGGTCCAGTTCTCCTAGGTTTTTGGCAACCTAATTGGAACCTACAGGTAGATGATGTCCTCTGAGCCTTGCAAGCTGTGAAAATTGGGCTCAAAGTCTCTCTGGCATAGCACTTGACATGTATTAACAAATTTCTTATTGAACTGTGGTTAAGGAGATAGGTTTCCTCTATTGCCTCTAGAGAATTTGGCCACCAACCAAAATGTACCCATATGTGTCTGTGTATACATGGTATGCTTTGGTAACATTTTAATAACTCCCATTGAAACTCCCTTACCAACAGCAAAATCAGCCACTTGACTTCTCTGTTGTCCAATAACATTCTCTTTCCAATTCATAAATTAAGCATGAGCCTCAGAGGTTTGAACATAAGTCAAGGACACAATGGAAAAACTTTAAAAGATATGATTCTTTGAATCTGACTTTTCTCTCCAAAAGCAGAGCAAAGACACTGCGATATTTAGCATAGCAAAGGGCTTAACTTTTAAACAAGATTTTCAAGAATTAATGCCAGTAGTCTTCTGTTATGCACTATATCTAATAGCATCAAATTTGTAGTTGGAGTTTTGGGATCAAAGGAACTAGGTAAAGACAAACTTCTAGCTAAGGTTAAGGTTGTATGACTAATTTAACTTTGAATATTTTTCAGGTATATCAAATGCTTCAGAGTTAAAATAATCATCTCAATGACAGAAACAACAAAGGTGGGTGTTAAACATTGGAAAAAATGATATTGCTTTACATATGATAATTTGATTTTATCACCAGACTAACTGAAATCTGAAAAACGTGAACAATGCAACAAACTGCAAAAACTACAACCGCATGGGAAGTTTCTGCACTGCATTCTAGGTGTTTAGGAAGACAACAAAATAAATATCCCAGTGCTTTCACATGACATGGTTTAAAACCAAAGAGAATAAAGAGGATGATTGAATGGAGATGGAAAACTGCACCAGGGTAAAAGAATTTATTTTCCTTGGCCTGACCCAGAATCGGGAAGTGAGCTTAGTCTTATTTCTTTTCCTACTCTTGGTGTATGTGACAACTTTGCTGGGAAACCTCCTCATCATGGTCACTGTTACCTGTGAATCTCGCCTTCACACGCCCATGTATTTTTTGCTCCATAATTTATCTATTGCCGATATCTGCTTCTCTTCCATCACAGTGCCCAAGGTTCTGGTGGACCTTCTGTCTGAAAGAAAGACCATCTCCTTCAATCATTGCTTCACTCAGATGTTTCTATTCCACCTTATTGGAGGGGTGGATGTATTTTCTCTTTCGGTGATGGCATTGGATCGATATGTGGCCATCTCCAAGCCCCTGCACTATGCGACTATCATGAGTAGAGACCATTGCATTGGGCTCACAGTGGCTGCCTGGTTGGGGGGCTTTGTCCACTCCATCGTGCAGATTTCCCTGTTGCTCCCACTCCCTTTCTGCGGACCCAATGTTCTTGACACTTTCTACTGTGATGTCCACCGGGTCCTCAAACTGGCCCATACAGACATTTTCATACTTGAACTACTAATGATTTCCAACAATGGACTGCTCACCACACTGTGGTTTTTCCTGCTCCTGGTGTCCTACATAGTCATATTATCATTACCCAAGTCTCAGGCAGGAGAGGGCAGGAGGAAAGCCATCTCCACCTGCACCTCCCACATCACTGTGGTGACCCTGCATTTCGTGCCCTGCATCTATGTCTATGCCCGGCCCTTCACTGCCCTCCCCATGGATAAGGCCATCTCTGTCACCTTCACTGTCATCTCCCCTCTGCTCAACCCCTTGATCTACACTCTGAGGAACCATGAGATGAAGTCAGCCATGAGGAGACTGAAGAGAAGACTTGTGCCTTCTGATAGAAAATAGAAAAAAAAATCCTCAGCTCTTCATCACCAAAGATATCTTATATTTATTATTTTTCCCATGAAGTCATATTCATATATTCAAATATATTGTCAAACCAACTACACTTAGTAATAATTAATTTTTCTATTTATGTTAGTAAGTAACTGATAAGCTTCTGGTCAGGGAGAGATTCACACCTTCTAATTGAAAATAAACCAGAGCTCCCTCCTCTTTACCACCAAGATTTTGTTTCATGATTTTTCTTCCATGGACTCCAAGTTCTGAAAGTGTTGCCTGCTGAATTGAATATATTTATTTAGTGATTGCTAAGTATTTGTTTTATTTTCATAAGTAATACATAAAATTATATATATACCTAGCAAATGCATATTATATATAGTAAATCTTCTTATCTGCATTTAGTTGACATAAATATTAATAATTTAAACAGAGCCTTTGTGATTCAGAAAAGAGAGGGAAAATTGTTAGCAAATGTGTATATGATTTTGCAGTCCAATTTTAAAGAAAAATTAAGCCAAATGCACGCAGACATTATCATTACCTTTCTGCTCCTATTACAGTAAATGAAGGTGTGGGGTGTATCTGAAACACAATGGAGTTTGGGGATTGACTTTCTGTATAATTTTCATAAGGTAAACGTATCCTACATGATCCTTATGATGGGCAAGGTCATTACCTTGCCCTTTCTTGAACCCCAAGCTCACTGGCCACCCTACCGCATTTCCTTGGCACTCTGTGCTTAGGGTTAGCATTGCACTCAGGACTCTATTTTGAAATTTCCTATTTTCTTGTCTCTTTCTCTTACTGGGCAGTGACTTCCCCAGGAGCAGGGATTATGTTTTATTTACTGTCACAGCAGCTAAAACATACTAAGACTTCAACAATATGTTGCTGAATAAATAGCTCAATGATTGAATGTTTTCACTTACTTGATATACTCTGTGGCCTGTGAGTTTCTACAAATGACAAAAACACATTAAGCTACTTTAAGCTATGCATATACATATATAAAGCTTGGAAAAAAGTGA